AGACTCCCAAGTAGCAGTAGCTGAGACTATCAGTGCGCACCACCAAGTCTGAGTAATTACAATACTTTTTTCTTTTTCTTTTTCTTTTTTTTTTCGTAGAGATGGGGTCTTCCTATTTTGTCCAGGCTAATCTGGAACTCCTGCCCTCAAAGGATCCTCCTGTCTAATTCTCTCAAAGTGCTGGGATTACAGGCATGTGCCACCGCACCCGGCCAAATGCACCTCCTTTTTTCAAGTGTACAATTCAATGGTTTTTAATATATTCACAAAGTCATGGAACCATCACACCTATCTAATTTCAAAATGTTTTCATCACTCCAAAAAATAACCCCATATGGGAGGCCGCGGCGGGCAGATCACTCGAGACCAGCCTGGCCAACATATTGAAACCCCGTCTCCACTAAAAATACAAAAATTAGTCGGGCGTGATGGCGCACGCGTGTAGTCCCAGCTGCTCGGGAGGCTGAGGCAGGAGAATCGCTTGAACCCGGGAGGCGGAGGTTGCAGTGAGCCCAGATCGCCCCACTGCACTCCAGCCTGGGCGACAGAGCGAGACTCCGTCTCAAAAATATCTAATTAATTAATAAAAATAAAATAAATAAATAAATAAATAACCCCATGCCTTCTGCCTCTGTGGCTTTGCCTATTCTGGGTATTTTGTGTCAACGGACCCATGCATGGGGGTGGGCCGGGCACCTTTCAAACGTTCAGCCCCCACGACGGCCCGTGGCCTCCGGATTGGACGGCACGAGCTGGGTGTGCGCGGGGCGCCCAACCGCTCAGGAGCTCCTGGAGGAGGCAGGTGCAGGTGCCGGCTGCTGCAGCGCAGTAGCTGCTGGAGGCTGGCGAGGCCCGGAGGCGGTGCAGGAAGCCTCCGACCACGCGGGCTCCTGATCGCGGGCGCCCACAGCGCGGACATGGCGGGCTGGTGGCCGGCGTTGTCGCGCACGGCCCGGCGCCACCCGTGGCCCACCAACGTGCTGCTCTACGTTGCTCGAGCAACGTAGCTCTACGCTCTACGAGCGTGCCGTAGCTCGCTCGTCTCCGCCGGGGACGTGCTGCAGCAACGGCTGCAGGGCCGCTAGGCCGACTGGCGCCAGACGCGGCGCGTGGCCACGTTGGTGGTGACCTTCCACGCCAACTTCAACTACGTGTGGCTGGGCCTGCTGGAGCGCGCGCTCCCGGGCCGAGCGCCGCGCGCCATGCTGGCCAAGTTGCTGTGCGACCAGGTGGTCGGTGCGCCCATCGCGGTCTCGGCCTTCTACGCCGGTGAGGGGCCGGGGGGGGAACCTGGGGGGTGGTTTTAAAATTCTTTTGGTGTTTTTGCAAATAGGTATGAGCATTCTCCAGGGAAAGGATGACATATTTTTGGACCTGAAACAGAAATTCTGGAACACCTATATGGTAAGACAGGCGTTTGAAAATGTTATCAGTATTTTCCCCTTTCATTCTTCTGTTTTCTACACAGCAAACTCAGTCGTGGCTTTGGAGATCACTTTAAGCTTGTCTCCAGCTGGCACACTAAGGAGGGTAATGGAGAAGCTCCCCCACCCCCAACCCCACCCCTTCCTTCCGGAAGCAAATCTAAGTCCAGCCCCGGCTCCAGATCCCTCCCACAGTGGACCTAGGAAACCCTCAGCTCAGAGAACAACCCTGCATTCCCCACACAACACCCACAATCAGCCACTGCGGGCGAGGAGGGCACGAGGCCAGGTTCCCAAGAGCTCAGGTGAGTGACACAGTGGAACGGCCCAGGGCGCCCTCACCCTGCTCAGCTTGTGGCTCTAACATTCCAGAAGCTGAGGCCTCTGGCATCCCTGCCCTTTCCCCATGGATATCCCATTTCAGACAACCCTGGCCTGCGTGAATCCCCCTCCCTTCCCTTGTTTGTTTGTTTTTTTCCCCGGGGAGGCCAGGTCTTGCTGTCACCCAGGCTGGAGTGCTGTGGGATCCTGGCCACTGCAGCCTTGAATTCCTGGGCTCAAGTGATTCTCTTGCCTCAGCCTCTGGAGTAGCTAGGACTACAGGCCCTCATCATCCTGCCTGGTTAATGTTTAAGAATTTTTTTAAAGATTTTTAGAGATGGGGTCTTGCAATGCTGCACCAGGTTGGTCTCCAACTCCTGGCCTCAGCCTCCCTAGGGTCTGGGATTATAGGTGGGAGCCACCCTGCCTAGGCCTGTGCTTTTGCTGAGTCATCAGAGTTTTGTTCATTCCCACAGCAGCTCTGGCCCCTAGTAGCAGCTCAGTTCCTCAATGGGCCGTGTTTGTCCTGGAGCCCAGATGGACTGTGGCCAGGCAAGTGGATCACAGGCCTGGCTGGCCTGGGCGGTTTCCACATGTGAGGGGCTGAGGGGCTCAAGGAGGGGAGCATCTCCACTGGGTGGAGGCTGGGGGTCCCAGCAGGAAGTGGTGAGACAAAGGGCGCTGGCTGGCAGGGAGACAGCACAGGAAGGTCCTAGAGCTTCCTCAGTGCAGCTGGACTCTCCTGGAGACCTTCACACACCCTGACATCTGGGCCTTGCCCGACGAGGGTGCTTTCACTGGTCTGCACCATGGCCCAGGCCCTGGGATTTTGAACAGCTCCGCAGGTGAATGAAAGGTGAGGCCAGGCTGGGGAACCACCGCATTAGAGGGAACGGGCCTGGCTCTGGCCCCTGACGCAGGAACATGGAGCTGATCCAGGACACCTCCCGCCCGCCACTGGAGTACGTGAAGGGGGTCCCGCTCATCAAGTACTTTGCAGAGGCACTGGGGCCCCTGCAGAGCTTCCAGGCCCGGCCTGATGACCTGCTCATCAGCACCTACCCCAAGTCCGGTAAGTGAGGAGGGCCACCCACCCTCTCCCAGCCTGCTCACCTCCCATCTCCCTCCCTCTCCAGGCACTACCTGGGTAAGCCAGATTCTGGACATGATCTACCAGGGTGGTGACCTGGAGAAGTGTCACCGAGCTCCCATCTTCATGCGGGTGCCCTTCCTTGAGTTCAAAGCCCCAGGGATTCCCTCAGGTGTGTGAGTGTGTCCTGGGTGCAAGGGGAGTGCTCACCAGACCTTCCCTGACCCACTGCTCAGGGATGGAGACTCTGAAAGACACACCGGCCCCACGACTCCTGAAGACACACCTGCCCCTGGCTCTGCTCCCCCAGACTCTGTTGGATCAGAAGGTCAAGGTGAGGCAGGGCACAGTGTTTCACATCCATAATGGTGCTGGGGTTGAGTCTTCTGCCCCTGCAGGTGGTCTATGTTGCCCGCAACGCAAAGGATGTGGCAGTTTCCTACTACCACTTCTACCACATGGCCAAGGTGCACCCTGAGCCTGGGACCTGGGACAGCTTCCTGGAGAAGTTCATGGTCGGAGAAGGTGGGTTTGATGGGAGGAAGGAAAGTGTGGAGCCTGTGTTGGCACCCCTTGCCTGCTTCTCCAGTGTCCTACGGATCCTGGTACCAGCACGTGCAGGAGTGGTGGGAGCTGAGCCGCACCCACCCTGTTCTCTACCTCTTCTATGAAGACATGAAGGAGGTGAGACCACGTGCGATGCTTCCCTCCATGTGGAGCCTCCACTGAGGGGCCCTCTGCTGCTCAGAACCCGAAAAGGGAGATTCAAAAGATCCTGGAGTTTGTGGGGCGCTCCCTGCCAGAGGAGACCGTGGACTTCGTGGTTCAGCACACGTCGTTCAAGGAGATGAAGAAGAACCCTATGACCAACTACACCACCGTCCCCCAGGAGTTCATGGACCACAGCATCTCCCCCTTCATGAGGAAAGGTGGGTGCTGGCCAGCACGGGGGTTTGGGGCGCTCCAGCTTTGCTCCCTGCCTTCCTCCCCCAGGCATGGCTGGGGACTGGAAGACCACCTTCACCGTGGCGCAGAATGAGCGCTTCGATGCGGACTATGCGGAGAAGATGGCAGGCTGCAGCCTCAGCTTCCGCTCTGAGCTGTGAGAGGGGCTCCTGGAGTCACTGCAGAGGGAGTGTGCGAATCAAACCTGACCAAGCGGCTCAAGAATAAAATATGAATTGAGGGCCCGGGACGGTAGGTCATGTCTGTAATCCCAGCAATTTGGAGGCTGAGGTGGGAGGATCATTTGAGCCCAGGAGTTCGAGACCAACCTGGGCAACATAGTGAGATTCTGTTAAAAAAATAAAATAAAATAAAACCAATTTTTAAAAAGAGAATAAAATATGATTGTGGGCCAGGCAGAGTGGCTCATGCCTGTAATCCCAGCAATTTGAGAAGTTGAGGCTAGAGGATCACTGGAGGACAGGAGTTTGGGACCAGCCTGTTCAACATTACAAGACATCATCCCTACAAAAATTTGAGAAAATTATCTGTACGTGATGGTGGGCACCTGTAGTCCCAGCTACTTGACAAGTGAAGGCAGGAGGATCGCCTGAGCCAGGGAGGTTATGGCTGCAGTGGGCTGACTGGGCTAATCCACTCAAGCCTGAGGGACAGAGCAAATCTTGCTTGAGAAATAAATAAAATACAATTTACTTAACATAAATTATGATTCAGGACCAGTCTGGCCAACATGGT